GTTCATCATCACTGGTCATCAGAGAAATGCAAATCAAAACCACTATGAGATATCATCTCACACCAGGAAAAGTTCTTAAAGGAAATTAAAAGTGCTACTCCAGTGAACACACAAATGATAAGAAAGCAAAACAGCCTTCTTGCTGATTTGGAGAAAGTCTCAGTGATCTGTATAGAAGATCATACCAGCCATAACATTCCCTTAAGCCAAATGCTATTCTAGGGCAAGGCCCTAGCTCTTCAATTCTGTCAAGACTGAGAGGGGTGAGGAAGCTTCAGAGGAAAAGTATGAAGCTAGCAGATGTTGGTTCGTGAGGTTTAAGGAAGGATGCCGTCTCCATAACATACAGTTGCAAGGTGAAGCAGCAAGTGCTGATGGAGAAGCTGCAGCAAGTTATCCAGAAGATCCAGCTAAGATCATTGATGAAGGTGGCTACACCAAACAACATATTTTCACTGTAGGTGAAACAGGCTTCTGTTGGAAGAAGATGCCATCTAGGACTTTCATAGCTAGAGAGGAGAAGTCAATGCCTGGCTTCAGAACATAGGATTGACTTCTTGTTAGGGGCTGGTGACTTTATTTATTTTTATTTTTATTTTTTTGAGATAGAGTCTTGGTCTGTGACCCACGCTGAAGTATAGTGGCGTGATCTCGGCTCACTGCAACCTTTGTATCCTGGGTTCAAGCAATCCTCCCACCTCAGCCTCCCAAGTAGCTAGGATTACAGACCCCTGCCACCACGCGCGGATAATTTTTGTATTTTTAGTAGAAATAGGGTTTCACCGTGTTGTCCTGGCTGGTCTCAAACTCCTGAACTCAAGTGATCCACCCGCCTCAGCCTCCCAAAGTGCTGGAATTACAGGCATGAGCCACTGTGCTTGGCCACAGCTGGTAACTTTAAATTGAAACCAGCGCTTATTTACCATCCAGTAAATCCTAGGGCCCTTAATAATGATGCTAAATCTACTCTGCCTCTGCTTTATAAATGGAACAAAAAAGCCTGGGTGACAACACATCTGTTTATAGCATGGTTTACTGAAAATTTTAAGCCCACTGTTGAGACCAACTGCTCAGAGAAAAGGATTCCTTTCAAAATATTGTTGCTCATTGATAATTCACCTGGTCACTTAAGAGCTCTGATGAGAGGCCAGGCATGGTGGCTTATGTCTGTAATCCCAGCACTTTGGGAGGCCGAGGCGAGTGGATCACTTGAGGCCAGGAGTTTGAGACCAGCCTGGCCAACGTGGCAAAACCCCGTCTCTACTAAAAATACAAAAAGTAGCTGGGCGTGGTGGGTCACACCTGTAGTCCCAGCTACTAGGGAGGCTGAGGCAGGAGAATCACTTGAACCCAGGAGGCGAAGTTTGCAGTGAGCCAAGATCGCGCCACTGCACTCCAGCCTGGTGACAGAGCGAGACTCCATCTCAAAAAGAAAAAAAAGAGCTTTGATGGAGATGTATAAGGAGATTAATGTTGTATTCATGCCTGCTAACACAATATCCATTCTGCATCTGTGAGATCAAGGAGTAATTTCAACATTCAAGTCTTACTGTTTTAAGAAATATATTTTGTGGCCAGGCACAGTGGCTCATGCCTGTAATCCCAGCCCTTTGGGAGGCCAAGGAGGAAGGATTGTGTGAGCCCAGGAGTTTGAGACCAGCCTGGGCAACATAATAAGACCTCATCTCTACAAAAAAAAAAAAAAATTAGCTGGACATGGTGGCGCTTGCCTGTAGACCCAGCTACTTGGGAGGCTGAGGTAGGAGAATCAGCTTCATGGTCCCAGGAGGTTGAGGCTGCTGTGAGCCACGATCAAGCCACTGCCCTCCAGCTTGGGTGAGAGAGCAAGCCCCATGTCAAAAAATAAAAAATAAAAAAAAGGAAAAAAATATATTTTGTAAGGCTATGGATGCCATAAATAGTGATTTATCAGATGGATTTGGTCAAAGTAAATTGAAAGCCTTCTGGAAAGGACTAACCATTCTAGATGCCATTGAGAACATTTGTGATTCATGAGAGGAGGTCAGAGTAGCAACATTAACAGGAGTTTGGAAGAAGTTGATTCCAACCTTCGTGGATGACTTAAGTTCAAGACTTCAGCGGAGGAATTAGCTGCAGGTATGGTGGAAATAGCAGGAGTACAAGAATTAGAAGTAGAGCCTGACAGTGTGACTGAATTGCTGCAGTTTTATGATTAAACCTTAATGCATGAGGATTTGCTTCTTACGGATAAGCAAAGTAAGTGGCTTCTTGAGATGGCATCCACTCCTGGTGATGATGCTGTGAACACTGTTGAAATTGACAACAAAGGATTTAGAATATTACATAAACTTACTTAATAAAGCAGCTACAGGGTTTGAGAAGATTGACTCCAATTTTGAAAGAACTTCTCTTGTGGATAAAACACTGTCAAACAGCATTGAATGCTACAGAGAAATCTTTCATAAAAGGAAGTCAGTCGAGGCAGCAGAATTCATTGTTGTCTTGTTTTAAGAAATTGCCGTAGCCACCCAAACCTTCAACAAACAGCCATCAGCATCAAGGCAAGACCCTCCACCAACAAAGAGATTACAGTTCACTCAAGGCTCAAGGTGATCATTAGCACTTTTTAGCAAGAAAGTATAATTTAACACTCTCCCTTTTGTCTTTCCATAGCTGGATAGAACTTATACTGGCTTGCAGACTCTTGGAGCAGAGACGGTAGGTTTTTTTCCTACAGTATTATCTGGGAACTCATGAGCCTGATTGTTGCCCAATTGTCTAGGTAGTGGATGTTGAACTCCATCGCCATTCTCTCGGAGAAGACTGTATCTATCCTCAGTCCTCGGAGTCTGACATCTCTGATGCCCCTCCATCTTTGCCTTTGACCATTCCAGCCCCAGTGAAAGCTTCTTCACCAATAAAGCAGTCACATGAGCCAGTACCCGATACCTCTGTGGAGAAAGGTAATACAGCAGTTTTCCTTGCATAGCGTTGTGACTTGCCGTTTGCCTCTTTCATCTCAAGCAGGATTCCCAGCTAGCACTGAAGCTGAACGACACACTCCGTTTTATGCTTTGCCATCTTCATTGGAAAGAACACCCACCAAAATGACTACATCCCAGAAAGTTACCTTTTGTTCCCATGGCAATTCAGCTTTCCAGCCAATAGCATCAAGCTGCAAAATTGTTCCACAAAGTCAGGTTCCTAATCCTGAGTCACCTGGAAAATCCTTCCAGCCCATCACCATGAGCTGCAAGATTGTGTCAGGTATGCAGATGTTTTGAAGACAGTGTATGTGGTTTGTTTGTATTCTCTCTTTTTAATTAATAAGGTTCCCCAATATCAACTCCAAGCCCATCACCATTGCCTCGAACCCCGACTTCCACTCCAGTCCACGTGAAGCAAGGCACTGCCGGCTCTGTTATTAATAATCCTTATGTTATCATGGACAAGCAGCCGGGGCAGGTGATTGGAGCCACCACTCCCAGTACAGGTGTGTATTAGATCCATATTTGTACCATCTAATGTTTATGTTTTAATTGTGCCTTGCTTATCAGGAAGTCCTACAAACAAGATCTCCACGGCTTCTCAGGTCTCCCAAGGAACAGGTTCCCCTGTTCCTAAAATTCATGGAAGTAGTTTTGTAACATCTACTGTCAAGGTAACATTCTTACTGCGTTATTACACTTTGCTTGATTGTAAAATATGTATTTTTACACACACAGCAGGAGGATTCTTTGTTTGCATCTATGCCACCTCTTTGCCCAATTGGGAGTCACCCTAAGGTTCAAAGCCCCAAACCTATAACAGGAGGACTTGGAGCTTTCACAAAAGTGAGTATGTATTAGGGCATTGTCCCACAAGTTGTTTATTCAGTGTCATTATGTTTGTTGCAAGGTGATCATCAAACAGGAACCTGGTGAAGCCCCTCACGTGCCCGCAACAGGAGCTGCCAGCCAGTCACCACTCCCGCAGTATGTGACTGTGAAAGGGGGTCACATGATAGCTGTGTCCCCTCAAAAACAGGTCATAACTCCTGGAGAAGGGATTGCCCAGTCAGCAAAGGTTCAGCCCTCCAAGGTTTGTGTTGGGTAGAGATGGGAAATTTCACAAGCACCGTTGGACTCTGCTCTGTTTTGAACAGGTTGTCGGGGTACCAGTTGGGTCTGCTTTACCTTCAACAGTGAAGCAGGCTGTGGCGATCAGTGGTGGCCAGATCCTGGTAGCCAAGGCCAGCTCTTCTGTCTCCAAAGCAGTTGGGCCAAAGCAAGTTGTAACCCAAGGAGTTGCCAAAGCAATTGTGAGTGGAGGTGGAGGAACCATTGTTGCTCAGCCAGTGCAGACCTTAACCAAGGCCCAGGTTACTGCCGCTGGTCCTCAGAAGAGTGGATCCCAGGGTTCAGGTAAAACGGATCATCACTGGGAGCCCTTTCAGATCTTACAATTTTTTCTCCTTTACCATTTTAGTAATGGCAACGTTGCAGCTACCAGCCACTAATTTGGCCAACTTGGCAAATTTGCCTCCTGGCACTAAACTCTACCTAACTACAAACAGCAAGAACCCTTCAGGAAAAGGAAAACTGCTGCTGATCCCTCAAGGAGCCATCCTGCGAGCTACGAACAATGCTAGTTAGTGAAACCATTGGGTTGAATCATTTGGTTATGATGTTGCTGTCATTCATTGTATTTTTAGATCTCCAGTCTGGCTCAGCTGCCAGTGGTGGGAGTGGTGCCGGAGGAGGAGGAGGAGGAGGAGGAGGAGGCGGCAGTGGCAGCGGTGGAGGCGGCAGCACAGGAGGAGGAGGAGGAACAGCAGGAGGAGGAACTCAAAGTACTGCTGGCCCTGGAGGGATATCTCAGCACCTGACTTACACATCTTACATCCTCAAGCAAACTCCCCAGGTCTGGTTCTCTGTAACTGATATTTTAAATCACGATTAGTTCTTTATATTTTTTTCTAACTTAGGGCACATTTTTAGTTGGCCAGCCATCACCCCAGACTTCTGGAAAACAACTCACCACTGGGTCAGTGGTCCAAGGAACACTGGGAGTCAGCACATCTTCTGCACAAGGACAACAAACGCTAAAAGTCATCTCTGGACAGAAAACCACATTGTTTACACAGGTAAATACGCCCATGCACACACCCCAAATATGCATGATTATTTCTGCCCATCTTGTTTCTGCAGGCAGCCCATGGAGGACAGGCATCTCTAATGAAAATATCCGATAGCACCTTGAAGACTGTGCCAGCCACCTCACAGCTCTCGAAGCCTGGAACCACAATGCTGAGAGTAGCAGGAGGGGTTATCACAACTGCCACTTCCCCTGCCGTGGCCCTCTCAGCAAACGGTCCTGCACAACAGGTGAGAAATAGCATGTCAGTAGAGAATCCTAAACTGTGTTGTTTCGGACCCCATGGGTGAGCAGTCTGAAGGAATGGCTCCCGTGTCTTCATCTACGGTCAGTTCTGTAACGAAAACTTCTGGGCAGCAGCAAGTGTGTGTGAGCCAGGCCACCGTGGGAACCTGCAAGGCTGCCACCCCCACCGTCGTCAGCGCCACGTCCCTCGTGCCTACACCAAACCCCATCTCTGGGAAAGCCACAGTATCCGGTGAGTTGCATTGTGATATTATTTCTCTCTCTTCAACTTGGCTTTATCTTCCAATTTGTTCTAGGACTGTTAAAGATTCACTCCAGTCAGTCCAGTCCGCAGCAGGCCGTCCTGACGATTCCCAGCCAGCTCAAACCACTCAGCGTAAACACATCTGGAGGGGTGCAGACGATCCTGATGCCTGTGAATAAAGGTGAGTCCCTTGCCCACGGGTCGTCTGTGCTGTGTTATATCCCTCCCTCCTTTTTTCCCTTTAGTGGTTCAGTCATTTTCTACCAGCAAGCCACCTGCCATTCTGCCTGTAGCTGCCCCAACTCCAGTTGTCCCCAGCTCTGCTCCAGCAGCTGTTGCAAAAGGTACGTAGGATCTCACAGAGTTCTCGTCCAGAACAGCTGCCTCTTTGTTGCTCTTCCCTTGTAGTGAAGACTGAACCAGAAACACCTGGACCGAGTTGCCTCTCTCAGGAGGGTCAGACAGCAGTGAAAACAGAAGAAAGTTCTGAGCTGGGAAACTATGTCATTAAGTAATTCTTCCAATCTTTCCTAAAGGAATTCCTTATTGCCTTAATTTTTTTTTATCTCTCTCAGGATAGACCATTTAGAAACTATCCAGCAACTCCTAACTGCAGTAGTAAAGAAGATTCCATTAATCACTGCAAAAAGTAAGACAATTACACTGAATATAGGGGTGCATTATTCAGGCTTTGCTGGGTGTGTGCATTCTAGGTGAAGATGCCAGCTGCTTTTCTGCAAAGTCTGTGGAGCAGTACTATGGCTGGAACATTGGAAAAAGGAGAGCCGCTGAGGTAACCCACATCTGCCTGTCCACTCTGGCTGCTTATGGTTCCAAAAGAAAATTTTTTTTTTAAGTGGCAAAGAGCAATGACAATGCGAAAAGTCTTACAAGAAATCCTGGAGAAGAATCCGAGATTTCACCACCTGACTCCCCTCAAAACCAAGCACATCGCTCACTGGTGCCGCTGTCATGGCTACACCCCACCGGACCCTGAGAGCCTGAGGAATGACGGGGACTCCATCGAGGACGTGCTGACCCAGATCGACAGCGAGCCCGGTAAGCCTTCAGTGGCACTGCCCAGAGCGCCTAGCTGTTGTAACACTGCTTGCCTGTCATTTAGAGTGCCCATCATCATTCTCCTCTGCTGACAACCTCTGCCGCAAACTGGAGGACCTGCAACAGTTCCAGAAAAGGGAACCCGAGAATGAGGAGGAGGTGGACATCCTCAGCCTCTCCGAGCCAGTGAAGATAAACATCAAGAAGGAGCAGGAAGAGAAACAAGAGGAAGTCAAGTTCTACCTGCCACCAACCCCAGGGTCTGAATTTATTGGGGATGTCACACAGAAGGTAGGGGTTGTGGTGTTAATAGTTCATGCAGCTACGAACAAACGGCTTTCTTCTGCTTTTCCAGATTGGGATCACCCTGCAGCCCGTGGCACTCCACAGGAACGTGTATGCGTCCGTGGTGGAGGACATGATCCTGAAGGTGGGTGCCTGCAGGGGCCGCCAGCCAGGAAGCATTTGAAGAATAACAGCATCTTCCATTGTAGGCTACAGAACAGCTGGTGAATGATATCCTGAGACAGGCTTTGGCAGTTGGATACCAGACAGCTTCTCACAACAGGTATTACTATCTCTGCAGTCTGTGGTGTGAGGCACCTGGTAACACCCTTTGTTTTTTGGACCAGGATTCCCAAAGAAATTACAGTGAGTAATATTCACCAGGCCATTTGCAACATTCCTTTTCTGGACTTCCTCACAAACAAACACATGGGAATATTGAATGAGGACCAGTGAGCGGAGTGAGGTGCCCTGGAGAAGCAGGCTTTGAAGGCACAGCGAAGCTGTAACTGAGGACCCTGCTGCTCGGGAAGGAGGTGGTTTCCAGTGTGACTCGGCATGTCATGGCTACCCAACCTTTGCCGCTGCCTGTTCCCACGTGTCACCAGCACGCTGCACTCCAGATGAAATCCTCCTAGGACAGGAGTTTGTTTCCTGAGTGTGGAGTGAGGCTGTCAGTGGATCCGTGCTTTGTCGGCCAGCGTTTCTGCAGTCTTTGTAAAGGCCCCACGAGAGCGGGCCAGGCCGTGTGCCTCAGGCCCTTCTCCCTGGGTGTGCTTAAGGGGGCTCCTTGGGCCCGCCTCCCCAGGAGGTAGAAAATGAGTGGCAGGCTAGAGATTTCACCCATTTTGTGGGCTGGAGTTACCAGTAGCTCCAGCAGTTACCCTGAAGAGAGATTGGGCTTCAGCCTTCAGCAGGTGGTTCTCTCCCATGCCTGGCCTTGGTGTGGAGGGGCTGTACTCTGAGCCCAAGTGAGTCAGCTATAGGAAGAGGCCATACCTAGAGCCAAGAACCATGAAGGCCTGAGAGACGGCAGACTGAGCAGAATTCCTTTTTTGAGCACGAGAGCATTACTAGAACCATTGTCAAAGCAGTGGCAAGGGACGGAGAGGTCCCAACAGGAGTCAGGAAGAGGTTTGATTATAACCAAGAAAACTCACTATGCTAGGAATAGACTGTGTGCACCAGTCCCAGACACTTGGCAGAAGTGTAGCAGCGTTACACATGTGTGCGAAGCAGATCGCAGGTTCCACGCCATCTGCATGGCCTGCAGGAGCTTCTGCTGCTGACCCCATGCTGAGTGGCCAGTGGGGAGCGGCGCCCGGCAGGCTCTTCTGGGGTCGTCTGTCCTATCCGTGGATTGTATATACTCTTCTCTGTTAAGGAGTTTTTCCCAAGAAGAAAAGTATTTAAAAGAAATACCAGTGAGTGCCTTAAAGTTGGAGAAGTAACTGCCCATGCCCAGAAATAAGGATGCCAGTGCCCAGAAGCAGTGAGATTAGTCTGTGTCCACAAGCAGAGGCCCCCTCGATGGGAGGGAGTGGCAGGCAGGAGAAGGTGGCGCTGCCAGGTGCCCGGGTCTATTGGAGGCGCCCCATCTCAGACTTCCTAACACAGCCTGTGTGGAAGGCAGAACAAAGAATGCATGCCCAGTCAGAAATCTGTTCTATTCTGCTCCAGGAAAATCGGAAACCTGTGAGTCAGAGTCAGAGAAACTTACCCAAGCAACGTAATTCCTGTTTTCATGGGTCCTGTAGATGTTTGAGTCAGGAAGGTAAGGCGGGGAGTGACTGAATAAACTCTGCCTTTTAAATTGAGCATCTGGGCCGGGCATGGTGGCTCACGCCTGTAATCCCAGCACTCTGGGAGGTCGAGGTGGGTGGGTCACCTGAGGTTGGGAGTTCGAGACCAGCCCGACCAACATGGTGAAACCCCGTCTCTACTAAAAATACAGAAAATTAGCTGGGCATGGTGGTGTGTGCCTGTAATTCCAGCTACTCGGGAGGCTGAGGCAGGAAGAATCACTTGAACCCAGGAGGCGGAGGTTGCAGTGTGCCAAGATCATACCACTGCACTCCAGCCCTGGTGACAGAGGAGACCCCGTCTCAAAAATTGATTGATCAATTCAGCATCTGAGGGCTGCAAGTACAGAAGGAATCTATTCTCAGCAGGGCATAGGGCACGCACTGGCTTAACAGTTTAGTATATAAGGCTCAAATAGTCTATACCTGAACTGCTATAAGCAAGGTCGATAGGGAAGTGGATAGATTGCTTCAGCAAAGTGAACTGTGAGATCTCCAGGACAGAGGGAGAAAGATCTGATCCAAATGAGAACAGATTGGTTATTGCAGGTATCACAGCCTAAAGAAATTATCTTTTTGCAAAAGAAATATTAAATGATTTAGCAGTCTCCACGTGTGTTAATGTTTCAAACGTGTATCATAATGTGTATAATTGTGTAACAAAATTGTCTACAATAAATCTTTTGGTATTTGTGGTGGGTGTTTCTGAGTTTGAAGCATGGTACTC